GACATTTAAAAACATTTATTAATTCATTTAACGTAATAAACTTATTACATGTTGATATAAATAACATTTTTATTTAGAAAATCCTAGTTTTTTATTATACTTTAAGTTCTGGGATACACGTGCAGAACGTTATTACATACATGCTATGTATACACACAGCAGCTTTATTCTTAACAGCTGCAAACTATAAACAACTCAGTAGAGATGTGTGTAGTCATACAATAGATGGCATGGCAATGAAAATTGACAAAATACAGCTACACAAAACAATGTGGATGGAATTCATTAATATAATGTTGAACACAAAAAGCCAGGCACAAAAGAATACATTCCAAGTGACTCCATTGATATAGAACAGAAGCAGACAAAAACAAAAACATATTTAGGGGAATACATATGATCTTGAAAATATGAAAAAGAAAGTCACTACCATTAGCTGCCTTTGAGAGCATAGGAAGGGGTTGTGACTGGAAAAGAATGAAAAAGGAGCAGAAAGTGTTGGAAATTTTTTACTTGATTTCAGTGATAGTTTAATGAGTGGTCACTTCGTAATAGTTCGTTAGACTGAACATTAATGTTTCATGCATATTTTTATTTTTGTGGTGTTTTTCACAATACATATTTTTACAAAAAGGAAAAGTAGCTCTTCCTTGTTTTGTCTCCTTTTCTTTACTAACTGAACTAGTCAGTCCTAAAGCCATTAGATAGGCACATTTAGCAAGGTAGGCGTTTGCCCCAAGGGGAAGGGAGCCACGGCTGGCTCCGTGTGGGCATCAGAGCTGGAACAGGTCAAGGAGGGTGTCTCTGTAGGAGGGCTGCTGGCCTGGTGTGCTGGAGCCAGGGGTAGATGAGAATGCCCAGTGAAGAGGCAAGAAGCAGCATAGCATGGAGACCAGCCTGCCCATGTTGAGAAAGGCATCCCCCTGGGGCTAGAGGGGCAGACTGGCATAGAATGAGAGCCTGAGTGGGGTGAGCAGAGTGTCCAGGCAGGGGAGCAGATGAGGGAGGAGCCTTAGAGCTGGAGCAAAGTGAGGAAGCTGTCTCCATAGGGAAGAGGCCTGATGTGGACTGTCCGAACTGAAGGAGGGTGAGGAGGGTGTCTATGGGGGTGGGTAGCCACTTAACTCCCACCTCTCTTCTCATCCATACAGGCACTTTCCTCTCCATAGCCCCACCTTCTCCTGGAGGAATGTAGCTTTCCTGCTGCTTCTCTCCCTTGCTTTGGAGTGGACTTCTGCAATGCTGACCAAGAAGATCAAACGTGAGTTCAAAAAAGCTGCAGCCATTCTTCCTAGAATGTGAGTTTGGACATTTCTTTCTTGCAGACAAACCAGGGTTATGTCCCAAAGAGAGGCTCACCTGTACCACTGAACTTCCGGACTCATGTAACACAGATTTTGACTGCAAGGAATACCAGAAGTGCTGCTTTTTTGCCTGTCAGAAGAAGTGCATGGATCCCTTTCAAGGTAGCGATGTCCAGGCTGAGGACAGAGGTTCCCATATCCTTCTTTCCTTGCTTCCTGACCTCAGAACCCTGCATGCTACCTGTGAGGCATGGAAACTGTAATCATGAGGCACAGCGCTGGCATTTTGACTTTAAAAATTACCGCTGCACACCCTTCAAATACAGGGGCTGCGAAGGGAATGCCAACAACTTCTTAAATGAGGATGCCTGCAGAACGGCCTGCATGTTAATTGGTGAGACCTCTATCCTGGAAATCTGAGGGTCTTTTTAAGAAGCTCACATCTGCTCTTATTTTAGTTAAGGATGGACAATGCCCACTCTTCCCTTTCACTGAACGTAAGGAGTGTCCACCTTCATGTCACAGTGACATCGATTGTCCCCAGACAGACAAATGTTGTGAATCCAGGTGTGGCTTTGTTTGTGCCAGGGCCTGGACAGGTAAGGATTGGGGATATACCTCCCAAATCTATTGGGCATGTGCCAAGGATGTCATGCTGTCTCCATGGAGTGGGGGGTGTCTTGAACCTCAGATGCTCCTTGGGCTCATCTTTGAGGATCTTTGGGAACCCCTTTTAATGCCCAACAAGTTATATTGACCTCTTGACCTCTGAAGACTATTGTGCTGTTCTTCAAAGCCAGTAATTCATAGCATTGCTCTCTATTCTTCCCCAAGAAAACTTATTTTTTCTGAGACTCATTCCTCAATGACTTGCAAGGTGACAATATTCACCGATTCATAAAAAATTCATAACCATGAGGTGTATTCCTAATAAGCCCTCATGTCTGCACAGAACTTCAAAGCATGCACATCATATTCATATCCTGTAAGATGGGCTGGGGAAAACATTAGTAGCAAATGATGTTGGATAGAAGCCAACTTTCCTGCCTCCTCTAAGGCAGGTGTTTACTTCCCCATGTAGTCCCAGGGATTGTCCAGGTGTGGCTTTAAGGTTCTAAGGTTCAGTATAGTGTGGTGGCAGGAGTCCAAGGCTTTTCAACCTACTTCAACTTTTCTACTGGCTTTCTATGTGGCATTGGGCAACTCATTTCCCTCTAAATACGCCTCAATGCCTACAATTTGTAAAACAAGAAGGTTCTGTGTGCTAATACTCCTGCCACCTGTGGTACTCTGGGGTTATATAACCCAGATCCATTAATTCTGTAGGAGCAGACAGGAATCCTATCAGATGGTACAAGTCAGAGATGGTAAGACTTTTCTTGATGCTCCTCAAGTTATTAGTCGTAGAAAGTTGATACTCTGCCTCCTCCAGTCTATTGTTACTGTAGGGGGAAAGGTAAGAAGCTTAATCAGAATAAAACCTTGTTTGAGATTCCCAAGATTCCTCAAATTTGTCTCAAATTATGACCAAGTATTTCAAGGTCAAGTGTTTTCTTTTACCCCATAAAGTCAAAAAAGGTTTCTGCCCACGCAAGCCCTTGCTATGTACCAAGATTGATAAACCCAAGTGCCTGCAGGATGAGGAGTGCCCATTGGTGGAAAAGTGCTGCTCACATTG